TGCCTCAGCCTCCCAAGTAGCTGGGATTACAGGCGCCCGCCACCATGCCTGGCTAATTTTTGTATATGTATATTTTTTGAGACGGAGTCTCCCTGTGTCGCCCAGGCTAGAGTGCAGTGGAGCGATCTCGGCTCACTGCAAGCTCCGCCCCCGGGGTTCACGCCATTCTCCTGGCTCAGTCTCCGGAGTAGCTCGGACTACAGGCGCCCGCCACCACGCCGGGCTGATTTTTTTTGTATTTTTAGTAGAGACGGGGTTTCACCATGTTGGCAAGGATGGTCTCGAATTCCTGGCCTCAAGTGATCCGCCCTCCTCGGCCTCCCAAAGTGCTGGGATTACAAGCGTGAGCCACTGCGCCCAGCATTTTATTTTATTTTCGAGAAGGGGTCTGCTCTGTCGTCTAGGCTGCAGTGCGGTGGCATGATCTCGGCTCACTGCAACCTCTGCCTCCCCGGTTCAAGCGATTCTCCTGCTTCAGCCTCCCGAGTTGCTGGGATTACAGGCGCGCGCCACCACAACCGGCTAATTTTTTTTGTAGAGACGGGATTTCACAATGTTGGCCAGACTGATCTCGAACTTCTGACCTCAGGTGATCCGCCCGCCTCGGCCTCCCAAGGTGCTGGGATTACAAGTGTGAGCCACCGCCCACGGCCGGTAGAACATCTGAAGCTTCTAAAGCGAACTCTAAGGTTTCATTGGCACGAGGGGGCTCGAACCACGCCAGGCTTCCAGGCGTCAGTGCCCAGTGCTTGGCATCTACTGATAGAAACCAGGAATGAGGGGCTGGAGGCGGAAACAGCTTGAAGAAAGAGGTAGAGGCCAGGGAGTGAGGACGGTGTCTCCTTTTCCTGGAAGTTGGTAATTCAGGCAGAAGGAAGTTGGATGAGCTTGCGGAACACCCGGGGGGCCAGTCGGCCCCGCTCCCGCATCCATCGCGGAGGCGCGGCCCCTTTAAGGCTCCCGGAAACGGTCCCACAGGACCGGAAGTGACCCTCTTTATTTCCCTTCCTCACGTGGTGCAGGCAGGAAGTGACGCGCCTGGCCCGGGAGCTGCGGTCGCAGAGGCCGACGGAGCCGGAGTCGCGGACGCCGCGGGGTCTCCGGGACAGGTGACCTGGGGGAGGGGGCCGGGAGCGCGCCCGGCCTTTGTCCTTTTTTTCCCTCTGTCCCCAGGAACCCTCAGTGCTGCGTCTAGATTCTGCAGGGGAGGTTTGCTGGGACCTTGGCTCCACGCAGCCAGCGAAATGGTGAGGCTGAAAAATGGGGTCTCTAGAATCTGCCTTCCATCCCTCAACTGCCTCCCGGTCTCAGGCAGCCACACTCGATTTGAAATCAAAGGAGGAGAAGGATGCTGAGTTGGACAAGAGGATCGAGGCTCTTCGGCGGAAGAATGAGGCCCTCATCCGGCGCTACCAGGTGCCCTAGCCCCGCCCTGGGAGACCCCATCCGATGCTTCCCTACCCCGGCTGTCTGCTCCTAGGAGATTGAGGAAGACCGTAAGAAAGCTGAACTTGAGGGAGTCGCAGTCACAGCTCCCCGAAAGGGCCGCTCAGTGGAGAAGGAGAACGTGGCAGTGGAGTCGGTGAGCTCGTCACTGGGGTGTGGGACCCTGAGTGACTGTATTTTCCCCATCTCCCCTCTTCCAGGAGAAGAACCTGGGTCCTTCCCGGAGGTCTCCTGGGACCCCTCGGCCCCCAGGGGCCAGCAAGGGGGGCCGGACTCCTCCACAGCAGGGAGGCCGGGCCGGCATGGGCCGAGCATCGCGCAGCTGGGAGGGCAGCCCCGGGGAGCAGCCTCGAGGAGGAGGAGCTGGGGGCCGTGGCCGGAGGGGCCGGGGCCGAGGTTCACCTCACCTCTCTGGAGCTGGAGACACCTCAATCTCTGACCGTAAATCCAAGGTAGGAGCTAGGCAGCGCCTGGAGCCCTGGCTGAAGCTGGGTGTCCCTATCTTTATCCCCCCAGGAGTGGGAGGAGCGGCGCAGGCAGAACATTGAGAAGATGAATGAGGAGATGGAGAAGATCGCCGAGTATGAGCGCAACCAGCGGGTCAGTGGTGCGGGTGTCCCCGAGGCAGGGCCCCCGCGCCAACCCCCTGCTCTGCTGCCTGCAGGAAGGGGTTCTTGAACCCAACCCAGTGCGGAACTTCCTGGACGACCCCCGGCGACGCAGCGGGCCCCTGGAGGAGTCTGAGCGGGACCGCCGGGAGGAGAGCCGCCGGCACGGCCGCAACTGGGGGGGCCCCGACTTCGAGCGGGTGCGCTGTGGCCTTGAGCACGAGCGGCAGGTGGGTGTTGGCAGTGAGGACACCTCGGGGCTATCACCCTGACTCCCTGTGGGCTGGGGGGCAGGGCCGCCGAGCTGGCCTGGGCAGTGCTGGAGACATGACGTTGTCCATGACGGGCCGGGAGCGGTCGGAGTACCTGCGCTGGAAGCAGGAGAGGGAGAAGATCGACCAGGAGCGGCTGCAGAGGCACCGCAAGCCCACTGGCCAGTGGAGGCGCGAGTGGGATGCCGAGAAGACCGATGGGATGTGAGTCTCCTCCCCGCTCCTCTCCCCATGTGAGCTGCCCGCTCACCCGTTATCTTTCCCCCAGGTTCAAGGATGGCCCAGTCCCTGCCCATGAACCATCCCACCGCTATGGTGAGTGGGTGCCCTTGGATGAGCTGAGGCTCCCCTTCCCAATGACACCTGGGTTCTGTTGCAGATGACCAGGCCTGGGCCCGGCCCCCGAAGCCCCCTACTTTTGGGGAGTTCCTGTCCCAGCACAAAGCTGAGGCCAGCAGCCGCAGAAGGAGAAAGAGCAGTCGGCCCCAGGCCAAGGCAGCGCCCAGGGCCTACAGGTGGGGCACCCCTTCTGCGGGCTTGCATACCCCCAGGCATCACCCCTCCCTCTGTTCCCTCTAGTGACCATGATGACCGCTGGGAGACAAAAGAAGGGGCAGCATCCCCAGCCCCTGAGACTCCACAGCCTACTTCCCCCGAGACTTCCCCCAAGGAGACACCCATGCAGGTGAGGCTGGGCTGTGGTTCAGGGCACGGGCCTGCCTTGCCCTGACTTGCCTGTGTCCCCAAAGCCACCCGAGATCCCAGCTCCTGCCCACCGGCCTCCTGAAGACGAGGGGGAAGAGAATGAGGGGGAAGAGGATGAAGAATGGGAGGACATAAGTGAGGATGAGGAAGAGGAGGAGATCGAGGTGGAAGAAGGTGATGAGGAGGAACCAGCCCAAGACCACCAAGCCCCAGAGGCTGCCCCCACCGGGATCCCCTGCAGTGAGCAGGCCCACGGAGTCCCCTTCAGTCCGGAGGAGCCCCTGCTGGAGCCCCAGGCCCCTGGCACGCCTTCCAGCCCTTTCTCACCACCCAGCGGCCACCAGCCTGTGTCCGATTGGGGTGAAGAGGTGGAGCTGAATTCTCCCCGGACCACTCACCTGGCTGGCGCCCTCTCCCCGGGTGAGGCCTGGCCTTTTGAGAGTGTATGAAGCAAGGGGGCTTGACTGGGGCTCCCCTTCCCTAGGAGGTGGCCAGTCAGCCCCTGCCTTCCCGGAGAGTGGGCCCAGCCTCCGAGGAACCCAGGAAGCTGAAGAGGAAGGGTCTGAGGCAACTCCAGGTGGGGGAGTGCATGGGGCATGGGATGGAGGCCCCTCCGCTGACTCAGCCCCTTCTCTCCTCAGAGGCAGGCCCCGAAGGCCAGGAGACGGCGGAGATCACCGACTTCCAGAGGGTGCGTTTCTGCAAGGTGGTGGCGGCCCCTCCTTCTGATCCGTCTTCCCTCCCCCCTCCCGCAGGCCTCCCCGAATTCCTGAAGACGCTGCTGGGAGGGGACTGAAGCTTCCCCGCCTTGATGGGGAGGGGGCGTGAGGAGGGGTTTATCTGGATTTCCAGGCTGTGTTCTTTCTACCCCAGAGCCTAGTCTGGACCCCTTGGCTCTAGGGAGAGGGAAAAGCTGACCGTTGGGGAGGAGCTGGGAGAAGGGGCGCGATTGCGGTGAGGGGCGGAGCTGGAACCTCGGGGCCTGAGGTGCTGAGGATACCTGAAAGCGGGCTGAGAGTGTGCTGGAGGAGGCGGGTCCCGCGGGGGCGGAGCTAGGCTGCCTGGGCGGGGCCGGAATCCTGACAGGCGGAGTTAGAGCGGGGGGCGGGGTCAGCGCGCGCGGGTGGGGCTCTGGCCATGGGCATGGGGCGGGGCCGTCAGCGGGGGCGTGGTCGGGGTGTCGCGCGGGAACCCGCGCGGGAGGAGAGCGGGGATTCCGGAACTAGAGTGTGGGAGCCAGAGGCCGTAGCGGGCAGGGCTCGAGCACTGGAGTAGAGCAGTCCGACAGGTAGAGAAGTGAGACTGGCTGCGGCACAGGGCGGGTTAGGGCTCCAGGCAGGGCTTGAGCGGGACGAGGGGGCGGGCTCCGAGGCGGGCTAGATGCCTGGGCTGGATGAAGTCCGAGTCTGGGAAGAGAACCGTGTTGTGGCGGGAGGAGGCGGTGATTGGGGTGGTGGGGCTAAGCGCGGGGGCGGGGCTGGAGCGAGGGGGGCGGGGTAGCACCTCCGCCTGTCGGTGGTGGGGCGGAGGCTGGAGGGGGTGGGCCTAGGATGCGGAGGCGGCAGCTCGCGTGGGGGCGTGACCATGCTGGCGGGGGCGGGGCCGGAGGCGGGCGGTTTAGAGAGCGGGGCGGTCTGCGGGGTGGGGGCGGGGCCTGGTGGGGGCGGGGCCTGTGCGGTCTGCGGCGCGGAGCCGAGTGGGCTGCGGGGATGCGGGGGACCAGCTGCGTGGGCGGCGGCGCCGAGAGCCCCGGAGGCGCGGGGCTGAGCGAGGGCCCGCGGGGGCGCTGGCTGCGCTTGGCTCCGGTATGCGCCTACTTCCTCTGCGTCTCGCTAGCTGCCGTGCTGCTCGCCGTGTACTACGGTCTCATCTGGGTACCCACGCGGTCTCCCGCGGCACCCGCCGGCCCACAGCCCAGCGCGCCGTCCCCTCCGTGTGCTGCCCGCCCGGGCGTGCCGCCTGTCCCGGCGCCCGCCGCTGCCTCCCTCTCCTGCCTCCTGGGAGTCCCCGGCGGGCCGCGACCCCAGCTCCAGCTGCCGCTGAGCCGCCGCCGCCGCTACAGCGACCCTGACCGCCGTCCGAGCCGCCAGACACCCAGAGAGACGCCAGAGGCCGCGGAGGGGCGAAGACCCGGGTAACTCTCCCTTCCACCCCAACCCGGATCGCCAGCCCTCGAGAGCTCTGTGCTCCACGCCGAGGATGCACCGTCTCTGGATTGGTCCGGCCTTCTTCCTAATGACATCGCTCAGCGTCTCTGGAGCCGTCATCCCGCGGAATGGGGGCCCAGGGGGTGTCAGCTCGGGGCCTTGCCTCTTGCAGCTACTCTGTGGTCAGGCCGGGTCCTCCACCATCAGGAAGATCCCATCCTGAGCTCTGTCTCCTGCCCCTCCTGCTGTGGGATGCTGAGCACAGAGCCCACAGCCCATCTGCCTCTTCACCTCCCTGAATCCGTGTCCATCTGCAATAAACGACAGCCTCGGCTGCCTCGTGCTGTGTCTGTCCTGTTGTCTGCAGAGATGCCTCCCCTCCCAAGTTTGTGTGGGAA